TGTCTCCAGGTAGGTAGTGTTGGAATTGGGTTGGAGGACACCCCGCTGTGTCCGCTGCAGAACTGATTGCTCACTGGGTGGTGGGGAGAACTGCCCACCCCGCCACCACGTTTGGTCACAGAAGTCTGCTCTGTGTTGACTGTTATTGTGTGAGAGCAGGGGAAAAATCCATTTGAGTTTTATCTAAACACCACTGTGTGTTTTCTGAGGGTGGATTAAGACTACCTTGGGCCCATGGCCTGTTCTCAGTAGCTGAGACCTGAGAAATTTGGAGAATCACTTTGTGCTATGGAAGGACCATAAAACAGGCACTCAGGTGCTGCTGGACAGTGGGGCGTTATACCTTCAAAATGTGAGTTTCTAGTAAGTCCACTTCCAGGAATTCATCCCCAGGGAATATCTATGGTGTGCACAGAGCAATTCCATGCCAAAGATGGATAAAGAGAATGTCCCAATCTGCCTGTGTGACAACATGAGGCCACTGAGGCAGCCCTCTTTCCTTCCCCTTCTCCCAGATCTGCCCAGGCCAGTGCCCCCACCCAGATGGCATGGACTCTGCCCTCTGCCTGGGGCCCTTTCACTCACCCAGGCCTTGGCATTTGCCTATGCAAAGCCCTGAGCAGAGCAGGGAGGTGGCTGGAGTGAGGGCAGCATGGACTGGGAAACTCGCTCAGGCTGAGGTTTACAGTGGGGTGGTGTCCAGAACTTCCTACTGACCCTGATTCCAAACGAGGTCCCCTTGGGTGAGGGAAGTTGCCGCCTGCCTTATGGTTCAAATGTGGAAGAAAGGTCAGCTGAGAGTGGAGGACAAAGAATAGACCCAGTAGAACCAATTCTGGATGAGGATTTGTTATTTTTGTTTTTTTGGTTTTTCCCTTTGTACCAAATGGGCTCCCTGTGAAGCCACCCCAGTGACTCTTCTTGGTTTCTTGGATGCCCTTTTGCCTGCAGGTCCCAGGAATTTTCTGGTCTTCCTCTCCATCCCTGGGTGTCTCCCCAGTGCCCCCAGCCTGGTGGCCCCCAAAGATGCAAGCACGTGGGCTTTGTTTCTCCTTTGTGCCAACAGCCAGGATGCCACCGAAATAATAAGCACAAGAAAGCTCCAGGGCCTTAGAAGTTCTCATGTCATCATTCATGATCGTGGTCTGTGTTTCCTCATTCCCTGACTTAAACAGAGTCAGACACCAGGCCCCAGCCCTCCTTTTTATCTTTTTATCGCCACGCTTCTCAGAAAGTCAAAGTTCCTAAATTCACTCAGGTAACAGAGCCCCTGGAAGTCATGAGCTCCTTAAGGAAGGTCACAATTAGCACTGCTAATTCCATCGTAGGAAAGTAGGGTCCAGACCCAATCCTGGTGAGGTACAGGTTGCTTAGCCTTTAGGGCACAGGCTCTGGGGCAGGCAGAGCTCAGGTTGAATCCCACCTCCAACACTTGCTAAGTGCATGACCTCAGGAAAGCTATTCAACTTCTCAGAGCCTCAGTGTTATGACTGAATTGTGTTCCCTTAAGATTCATATGCTAAAATCCTAACCCCCCATGTGACTATTTAGAGATAGGGTCTTTAGGGAGGTCATTAAGAATAAATGAGGTCATGGGGGTGGGGCCCTAATCTGATAGTGTGGGTGTCTTCATAAGAAGAAGAGTTACCAGAACCGCCTCTCTCTGCACAGACAAGAGGCCATGTGAGGACACAGAGAAAGCAGCCGTTTACAAGCCAAGAAGAGAGGCCGCATCACAAACCAACCTTTATGGCACCTTGATCTTAGACTTCTAGCTCCAGAACAGTGAGAAAATGACATTTCTGTTGCTTAAGCCACACAGTTCGTGGGTTTTGGTTATGGCAGCCTGAGCTGACTAATACACTCAGTTTCCTCATTTGAAAAGCAGGGATAAAACTAGTACTTGCGGCATGACGTTATTGTGAGAATCCAATGAGGAAACACACGTAATGCCTTCCTGCTTCATTTTCCTACGGCATCTTCAACGCCTGGAACAGCCTCTGGCAGACAGTGGATGTTCAATAAATACCCACTGAATGGATAAATACATCCATCAAAAAATGAAGCTGCCACACTAAATATGAGAACTTCTTTCTAAGCGCTTCCCTCGCCTTCATCTCCTTAATCGTTGGTCATCACTCACCAGCAAATGACAACAGTAGTAAAGGGTTTAAGAAAAGTGTCTGCAAGGCCAGCATGCTGTTTTTAATTGGATCTGCCAAATAATGTAATGTTGTCTATGAGTTGAGAAAGGTGACACTGATCAGAGAGCTGAAGGAAGCCTGAGAACCCTGGTCCAGCTTGGCTCTTCCTCTTATCGTGCAGAGGGGCTGGAGACCACAGCTGGGGGAGGCCCGCCTAGGGGAGGCTCAGAGACCTGGGGCTGGGCCCTGAGAGTGTCCTGGATGAAGTTGGTCCAGGGTTGGAGGCCACAGCAGATCTACCTTCCTGGTGTTTAGGAGATGCAAATGATGGGAACAATGGAGCCCTTGTCCCCAGGCCATTTGTGGCAGATCCTGGGCTCCAGGGAGGCAAAGCTCCTCTGCCTCTGCCATGGTAAGATGTGGTCCCGGGACGGCCTCAGGCATACCCCTGTACTCCCCACCCTGGCTTTTTCCAGGACAAGCTCAGTGGGAGCAGGCCCCGGTGAGTACTGGGACTCCTCTCTCCCCTGCCCTCCCCTCTTGTCTCTCTCTACCCCTCCTCTCCTGGGCACAGCCATCCCAGGAGCTGTGCTGTCTCTGCCTGGCCCCTCTCTGCCCAGGGAGACCATTCACGCGCCTCCACTTCCTGTCAGCACTAGGGCTCCCTGACTCCCGGCTTCCCCAGGGCACCAGCTCATGCAGTTATGCACCCACGGGCACCAGCTCTGCCCCCAGCCTCCTTCTCTGCTGCCCTGGTACCAGGGTACCTGTCAGTCACACTGTCATGGATGTGAATGTCCCAGAACACAGCGTCTGTCTCATAGAAACTCCAGGGCCCCTTGGGCAGAGTTGACTAGAATGTGCTTGCAGGCTGGGGCCACCGCTCCCACCCCCCAGATGTGTGGGTAAGTGACACAGGGGGTCAGAGGGGCCCAACAGGGAGGAGGTGAGGCCAGCTTGTCTGTCCAGACTCCCCAGGTTGGAGAGAAGATGCTCCCAGCCCTTCCTTCCTGCCTGCCCCAGGGACTTGGAGACACAAGGTGAGTCTGCCTACTGAGGTTGGGGTGGGGAGCACCAACTCACAACAAATGCGATCTTTTCCAGATCACTCTGGCCCCCTGGGTCCATCAAAGCCATCGCCACCCCTGCCTCAGCCCACCATGGTGAGAGGCCTCTCCAGAAGTCCCTCCTTCCCATCTGCGCTCACCAGCCCCACTGTGCCCACAGCTGAAGGGAGCAGTGAGCCTGCCGGTGGCCGGAAAGCAGGGACCTATCTTTGGGAGGCGAGGTAATGGGGATGTCCTCTCTTTCTGTGGCTCCCATGACAGGTGGTTCTCTCCTTTTCCTTTCAGAGCAGGGTGCATCGTCCAGAGTGGTGAGCAGCCCCTCCATTTCCACCTCAGTTTCCCCATGGTCTCACACACCCCTCCCTACCTTAGGTGCCAGGCCCTCCAAAGAAACCTGATGAGGACCTCTACTTGGAATGTGAGCCGGATCCAGGTGAGCCCCTCCCTCAGCTCCAGACCCCTCCTAGCCGAGCCCAGCCTGCCCCTCCCTGTTTCAGTCCTGGCTTTGACTCAGACTCTCAGCTTCCAAGTCCTGATGCCCTCAGGCCCTCTGCCCAGGACATCAGTGGTGCCCAGGTAAGTGCCCCACCAGGTGTGCACCTGTGTGTCTGAGTTCTGTCCCCCGATTTGCTTCCCACAGGCCTACCACAGCCCCCCAGGAAACTCGGAATGTAAGAGGCTGATGGTCAGGGGAGAAGAGAGGGGCCTCTTCTGATCAGACCTCCTGTATGCCAGGGAACAGCAGATGCTGCCTCTAAAGGTGAGTAAAGGCTGGTCCAAAGGTAGTGAGTTCCCACCCCAGCTCAATAATCTGCTTCTTCTAGAAGGAAGGAAATCGTCTCTTCCCTCTGTAGCCCCCACTGGGAGTGCCTCAGCTGCTGAGGTGAGGAGGGGCTGGGAGCAGGCTGTAGGGAGGCATGTTTCTGAGTGACTGTGTGTATGCACAGGACAGTGATCTGCTGACTCAGCCTTGGTACTCGGGGAACTGTGACCGCTATGCTGTTGAGAGTGCCCTGCTCCACTTACAAAAGGTGGGCAGCCACGGACCCCGGGTCTTCTCCAAGATGAGGTTGATGGCTGGGGTCTCCTCCACAGGATGGGGCCTATACCGTGCGCCCCAGCTCAGGGCCTCATGGCTCCCAGCCCTTCACCCTGGCAGTGCTTCTCCGAGGCCGGGTCTTCAACATTCCCATCCGGCGGCTGGATGGCGGACGCCACTATGCCCTGGGCCGGGAGGGCAGGAACCGTGAGGAGGTGGGAGCTGGAGGAGGCAGGGGCCTAAGGAGGGGACTCACGGATGCCCTGCCTCCCTGGCCAGCTCTTCTCCTCCGTGGCGGCCATGGTCCAGCACTTCATGTGGCACCCTCTGCCCCTTGTGGACAGACACAGCGGCAGCCGGGAACTCACCTGCCTGCTCTTCCCCACCAAGCCTTGAGGCCACAGCGAAGTACACACCGCCTTTGGCCCCAGTTTGCTTCTTGTCCCGCCCCACCTTGGGCTGTCTTCCTCTCTCCTTCCCCACCCCTCCTCACCCTAGCCTTTCCCAGTGCCCACAAGCAGCATTAATGGGGAAAGCCTGCCTGGAGGCCCAGGGAAGGGTCCTGGAGACCCCACCCCATGCTCACCTAGAGCCTTCCACTGCCCTCTCTGTTGCCTCTCCAAGGCTGACACCCTCTTCCTGGCCTCCAGGAATGCAGGTGTCTGCCCAGTTCACTAGGTCCTGGATGAAGGAACCGTGGTGGCCTAGACCAGTCAGGGGACAGCACAGGCACTGCTGGAACAGCAAAGGATCCTCTCACATCTACTTGTGGGCCTAGGGCACCCTGAGAGGGACTGGCCTACCTTGCACAAGTTCACATTCAATAAACATTTGTTGAATGAATTATTGAATCTGCTAAATGAAGCAGAGGTGTC